CCGGGAGGGGCCAGGTCCTGGGCGCAGAGCAGCGGCTGAGGCTCAGGCGCCGGGAAGAAGTTGACAAAGGGACTTGACTAAACATGAATGCGTATTTATAGATGCGAGCTCCATCGAGATCTAGAGATATCCCGCTCTCCCTGGCTCCTTCCACTCCTGCCATTTCATTTTTATCGCTCCTTTAAGTGGAGGGCAGATAAAAAAAAAATTCCTGCACGGTGTGGGTAATCGCCGCGTTATTTACAATCTAGTTACTCTGCAGCAGACGGGGAAGAAAACTCTGGGGCTCCTTCCCTTCGGATGGATAGAGAGGGCGGCCGGGCGGCGAGCTGCAAGAAGGAGGTCAGGGTGGGCTTGCGGGAGCTCGGGGGCGACCTGGAGGGAGCGGGAGCCCCCGGCACCGCCCCCGCGCCCCCCCCCCGCCCCCGCCGCACCCCCCGGGGCGGGCGCCGGGCCGCGGTGACCGCCGGCTGGTGCGCTGCCCTCGCCTCCCCCATTGTTCCTACTGTCTTTTTGCCTTTTGTTATTTGCACTCGCATTGTGTTGTTTGTCTCTGAAGCCGCCTCATGACCAGCAAAGGGATTTCACCTCGTCCTTGAGAGCAACACGGGGAGCGCGAGCGAGCGGGCGAGCGAGAGACGGGGGGAGAGAGAGGGACACGCGCGCGCACACACACACACACCGGCACACACGCACACACACAGACACACACACACAGAGTGAAAAAGGCGAGCCACCAAAACCCATCTCCAGTCTCCTCCCGGGGGCCCCCAGCCCGCCTCTGTGCCACTTTGCATCCCACGCCGGAGGAGGCATTAACGAGACCGGGTAAGGTGCGTGAATCGCTGCGTTTTAACTTTGTTGTTCGTCCCGATGTTGTTGTGGGCAGACCTCCAAGGCGCAGAGCTCCCCTCTGCCGCTCGCCGGGCCCGCCACTCAGCACTCCTTCCCGGCTCCAGCTGGAGAGCCGCGGAGGAGGGAGGGGGCCGCCGCCGGAGTTTCCTCAAGTACAGAGGGAGGGGGACTGGGCTGGGGGTGGCGGAGAGGTGGGAGGCGGCCCGAGGCGCGGAGTGGCCCTGTCATCCCCGGGGGCGGCTGGCCGGGGGACCCTGGAGCGCCGGCTTGGACCCCGACCCGGAGACGGGATAACTTTCTATTTTTGTTGGGAAGCCTGCGTACTGTTGCTGGTATTGTTTTGTAAGTGGTGGCGGTGGAGGTGGTTGATGCGAGAGGAGAGTGCGGGGAGAACCCTGGGCTGTGCTGGGCATCGCGGCCAATGTCCAAGGCCAGACCCTAAAAGTTGGACAAAGCCCCTTAACCCTTCTAGGATATCAGAGCGACCCCTGGCCCACCCCCTAACCTTAGTCACCCCCACCTCCCGACTCTTTCGTCTTTTTGTTTCGCTTTCTGCAATCCTTCTCCCTACCACTCCCCCTCCCTCCCGCCCGGAATTTCTGAAACAAGTCTCATCCTTCAGGATTCTAGGGATTTCAGAGACCGGAAGCTTTAATTCTAATTGCAACTACTTTTTCCCCCCACCTCACTCAGTGTACCAAGTGAAGACCACTCACGTGTTGTGTCACTTTAAGCGCGGGTTTGGGAAATCTCGCTTGCACTTTGGGGCTACAGCAATAAGAAGCAATGAAAAGAGGTTATACGAGTTGAAATCAAATTGGATTTGGAAATGTTTGCGTTGGAGAGCAGCAGTTTGTTGAGTATTGATCGGATGCACACGAAGCACTGTTTACATATTTTATTAGTCATTTTCCCTACACTTTGCAAAGCGACTATATTAATAAATAGATTGACCCTGGTGAATATCTGAAGACGCTGGTTTCTGTGACTAAATTCAGAATGTGATGATGAATGTGAATTCATTTTAATGTGTTCCCTTCTCAGCTAAAGCAGGTCAAGACGAGGAATCCTGTGAATATGCAGAGCCCTACACTCGGTGCCAGGCAGTCCAGGCACTCTGGGTGGCAGTCAACTGTACTTTCTTACAAAAGTTTAGGGATTTGCTGGAACCCACTTGAGATCCTCACATACCCAGATAGCCAAAGGACTTTGTCAAGGAAGGCATAAGGAGGTGTCCCCAGGGACTGCCTTCTGGCTCAGCAGAGTTCTTTAGCCAAGGGCAGGACCAAGGGAAATCTGTGGGATTTGGGGCAGTAAGTGTGGGAATCTGCAAAGGGACTGGACAGTGATTTGTTTCCTTGCTTTTCATAAATAATGGCCCCTAGTACCCTGAAAACACACACACAGACACAAACAGGCCAATGAAGTAGGCACATGTGAGATTTGTAGGCAATGGACATTTCCATCAGAAAAACCAGAGGAAAATTTTTGATCAGGATTACGGGAGTGAGGCTCGATGGCCAAGAGTGATTAGGTTAAGGGCCAGATGGCTTTAAAGTATACGGAAATGTTTTTCAAGTTTGACTTTTATAGCATTTAAAAGGAGGACGATTTCTTAGAGCCTTTACAGAACTGCTAAATTTTGATCTGTCTAATTTTAAAGGAATTCAGCTGTATGAGAATTGCTGTTAGCTCAGATAGGGAAGGAATCTGGTTTCAAATGCAGATACATGGAACAAAGTTTCTAGGGGTGCTTCTTCCTGATTTAAATATAGCTCCCAGGCAGAAGCCTAGATAAATTCAGCCACAATGATTTAAAATCATAAGTACTTACAGTGGAAGTTCTTTTAGGCACTGTGCAAAGTTCTCCTGCAAATTATGCCATCAACTGTTTATTCCTCAGAACTATACAAGATAAAAATCATAAGCATCACTTAAAACTGATGCAATACAGCCTTAAATCCTTAAACTGCTAGGGATTGCTTTTGTTTGCCTAAAAGGTAGATCTTTCATCACATGAGTTGTTTAAAAACATTTAATTGTGGGGGTGGGAAGGGATGTGCATAATTATTTAGTTATTTGTGTTAATTACATAGTAGCATACTTGCTTGAAATTCTTTCTTTTTTCCCCCTTTTCTTTCCAGTGATCTCTCTTCTAACAACCTTGTTCCTGAAGAATCAACAGTTTTTTCTTGCTGTGGGTTTAAAAAAATTCATTTTGTAGCCTTTTTGAGTGGGTAGTATTGATCCAATCTGACACAGACTTGCAAGTGTAAACTCTTAATACAGGAAAAACTTCAATTCTTAATACGGAAAGCTTGTATTAGTTTTGTTGTTGAGCTTAAACAGTTCTGGTTGAATGGCATGTTGTATATAGAATTCAAAACTCCAAAACCTGTTTGGTAAATAACTAGGCATTTGAGGTCCAATGGCTAATTCAAATTAAGTTAGTTCTATACATGTAAGTGCACATCCTGTTTAGACTGACACGTGGTTTGGTAAAAGAAAAAAAATGAATATACACTTGGAAAGATGCTATCTGTGGAGTATATAAATAGTAAATAGCAAAAGAGTGAAGTTTATACTCAGGTATGTTGTCATCTTTTTGGTTGTCCTCAGTGGGGGTGAGTTATGAGTGATAAGGAGAATTTAAATTTCTAAATTTACCTTTTCCAGTTAAAGGAATGAATTTAAATGCTTAAAGAATTTTTTTTTTTTTACTTACAAAGCAAGTTTAAAATATGATCTAATGCTTACAGTATGTACTACCTTCTTGAAAAGCTCTGTTCTTTTTCTGAGTGATAAGTAATCATTGATTTGAGGGTATGTTCAGATTATATAAAAAAGTAAAACTTACAGGACAAAATTTATGTTTCCTAATCTCCTAAAATACACTGGATTTCAAATAACGGAGAGTTCTAATGTTGAATACTGTTTAGATTTCCAGCAGGTATAATTGTTGGATATAATTGATTGGCATAACCTGGATGATTCACCCAATATCCAATCAACTTCAGTGGTAGAGAATGCTATAATTGGAGTTTTGAGAGTAACCTGGAAACTTATTTGTCTAGGCCTGAAGTCAAATGCATTCCCTCATGCACTGGTCAAAAATTTTTAGTCTGAGAAATGAAGATTTATTTTAAAGGCGAAGAAAGTGCTTGGCTGTTTCAAATAAACTATATCCTGAACTTAGATTTGTAGATAGTTAATGAAATAAAAGTCCAATTTTGTTCCAAACATTGTTTTAAAACACCCATTTGTAAATTGTCTGCATTTGGTTTTCATATGTTAATGATTTGGGATCTGAAACTTATTTCAGAAAGGCATTTTGGTTTATCTTAAAAAACACCACACAAAACTGTCTAAACAACTCTGTAAATAAACTGTTCCAAATGCCTCAATTTGATGAATGAATTAAAGAATTATGGTTCTTAATCCAATTATGATCAGTCTGGTTATTCCATTTCCCATTTGGGGGAGCTTGGGGAGTTGGAATAGTAAATGATTCTCAAATGTGAGTGGGGTCTTTGTTGTTTACTTTGTGTGTGTGATGTAACGTAAATAATCACTCATACCTAATATTTATGAGAGGGATTTCTGATGTGGAGAAGTAATTTCAAGATCTTAAATTAACCAAGAGTTCGTTTGCATGAAAAGTTGCCATTAATAAAGGAGTAAAGTGAAGTTTTTAAAAATATGAAGCAAAGATCTAACCTTTTGCTTAAATATAATGAATTTTGATATTTAAGAGGGGAGAAATGGAGTGCTTAAGGCTCAGTAGAAGGGCAGACAATCAGGCACTTTTAGTTTGTTTTAGCCAGGCCATATGGGGACATTTCTGTAGGACTATTTAATAAATTTTACCAAATTCAATTTCCTTGTCTTTAAAATTGAGTCAGGGTCAAAGGTAGGCTAACTATGAGTTAGCGGAATTTCGCGGGGGGTTGTTTCCTCCAAAGCCCTGCTCCTTTATCTGCCTACACGGGACTTTTGAAGGCTTTACCAGCGAGGACCCTGACCTTCAGGATGGGCCCTTGACAGTCCATTTTGCTTTGATGGGCCCTTCTGAATTCCTGCCTCATTTGCCCCATTTAACCTCTGGCTCATAAGCTAATTATTTTAAAGTTGCTAATAGTTCATTATGGTTTAATTCTCAAACTAGATGATATTACTGTTATTTTGGCAGTTTATTATGATCGTCTAATTCCATAGAGATAAACTTGTTGCAATTACAGGTATCAAGGAAAGCTGCCAGGAGGAAATATTTACATGCATGAGGACTTTTTCAGGACTACTCAAATCATACCTTATAGGCAACTAATGATTTTACTTGCAATTAAGGATAACATTCAGTAGGGGCAGCATATTGACAAAATTAGGAAAAATTTGAATGCATGTAAATAACCATTAAATAACCATCCTTCAAAATTGAGCCATAAAAATGTATCTTGGGGAGTACTAGTGATGGTGGCATTGAATTCTACAAGTATAAGTCCATTCATTTTCTATTTCTTAAAGTTCATTATAAGTAAAAACAAAACACCCCAAAACAAAGACCTGATTGTATCTCTGATGCTCAGCTACATGTCATTCAACTACTGTATGTTTTTATGATATCCTATGTACATAGCTTAAAAATAATACAGTAGTCATAGGGATGAGCGGACTTTAGTTTGATACGCAGTTTGTATTCTCTGGTAGCTTAAGACATTTTTTCTTACTTCAACACCAATTAAACTGTTGGAAGTGAGGGAATTCAGGAAGGAATCAGGAGAGGAGAAAGGCTATCTCATTTGTAGGTCTGTGATTCATCCAAAACGTTATTTAGAGATCTGAACTTACAGGGTTCTACCTCCTTTTTTTTCTTAACCTCTTTTTTTCTTTCTTTCTTTCTTTTTTTTTTTTTTGAAATGAAGTCTTGCTCTGCCACCAGGCTGGAGTGCAGTGGCGCTATGTTGGTCCACAGGCGGAGGGATGTTGAACCCTCCGCCTCCTGGGTTCAAGGGATTCTTGTGCCTCAGCCTCTGGAGTAGCTGGGATTGCAGGCATGCGCGGCCACACCCAGCTAATTTTTGTATTTTTAGTAGAGGTGGGGTTTCACTATGTTGGTCAGAGTGGTCTCGATCTCCTGACCTCGTGATCCTCCACCTCAGCCTCCCAAAGTGCTGGGATTACAAGCGTGAGCCACCGTGCCTGGCCTTCTTAACCTCTTAAACTGCAAATTATGATGCCCTTTCTTATAGGGGTATTGTTTGGATTATGTTAGATACTACGTGTGAAATGCCTAGCATAGTGTCTGTCATGAACTAGGTGCTCAATAAATGTTAGCTACACTCAGCTCTCTCTCCCAGTCGAGTCTAGGTTCTGATCATTAATAACGTTTGAAGTTTCATTTTGTACTTACTTTGAACTTATTTGAGTCTAAAAAGAAAAAATGTATCACTTTCTTGAGGCTGAGATCAACACTTTAAAATAGTGATTCAGTGGTCTGTATATGATCTCTGACAATGTGGTTTTATTAAGGTGCTGTATTTGGTGCAAGTGTGAATTCTATCTTTTATTCATATAAGTGCTCCTTCAGTAATTAACATTTTTACCCTACATAATAGGTAAGGATAAATAAAAACTTTAGGACCTAATTCTGTAGATTTTTCCTCTTGTTATCTTTTTGATTTCCTGTTAGCAAATATGAACTAGTGAAAATTTATTGAGATTTAATCGTTTGATAGTCATTCACCTCTGCATTATATTAAGTTATAGTACCTGTGGATAAACAGAAAGTCCGTGTGGAAAAAGAAATCCATCTGAGTTTTCAATGTTTTGCTCTCTGGAGTCAACAGTCCTTCAAAGAGAAACTTGTAGGTTGGTTTGTTTATTTAAATTGGGTGCAAGGAGAAAGGCACCATAAACATACCATTGCCTGATTTGAAGAGGTGATGTAAAGTAACATGGAGAAATTAGTTGTTATTTTCTCTTCCCAATGAAACAGAATTTGTCTATCAGTACAACTAAGCAAAGATAAAGGAAAGTCTTCTTAAAACAGAAAATAAATGTATTTTCTTGCATTAATTGGGGTTCCTGAAGAAGCAGTTGCCAAGATGGGATTAGACCTGTAAGAAGTTTATTAGGGGAGAGGGCAGGACAAGGCCGGGAGAGCCTTTTGACTATGAGGCAAGTTTGACACTTATGCAAGGAGAGGGGCAAGGGAAGACGATTGAGTAGGAAGAAGCTTGACTATAGTGCAGCCTATGAAAGGTTTGGCTAGGCAAATAAGAGTCAGCCATTGGAAGAGTCACCTATCTTGAAAGAATGGCCTGTATCAGCATTCCTCACTGTCAGTCATTGGCTGGGAGCAGCTACAGGAAGCATGGCCTCCGTGCCTAAGTGGTGCTAGAGCCATAGGGGAAGCAGTTGGGGAAGTAAGTCAGTTACACTCTCAAAACAGGAGATCTGAATGGTATAGCTGTGGTTTGGCAGTATAGCCCAGTTTAGTAGTACTTCACTTGCTTTGGACACTTGCTTTGGACTCTGTCTTTTTCTGTCTCTCTGTCACACACACACACTCACACACATGAGACCTGGCAATTTCTTTGAGGTCTCTTTGAGTTTTGAGTTTCTTTGAGCTTTGTTTTCCTCAATTGCAAAATGAGTGTAATGGCAGTATCACCTCACTAATTGGGATTAAATTAGGTTATACGAGATCATCTCTAAGTCCATTGTACTGTTTGTGGCATGGAGGAAATGCCCGATGTATTTTACACTCTTTTCGATGTACTCACAAAATGCATCTGAAAGCTATAGATGAATTTTATCAGGTGATTGTAAATATATTTAAATAATGGATATTTCATATAATTGGAAGGCATTGTTTATGCAAGCAAACATCTTTAATGCTTATCATTTAAAAATAGCTTGGTTCATTTATCTTCCATTAATCCTTATTTTTTATCAGAGTATAAACCGTACACCAGCTATACCAACTGACCTTGACCATCTTTAGGTAATTGGCCCTAAAGCATGAGGCAGAACTCTCTTCATTTCCTTACCTCTCTAGGCTTTCTATTCAGTTGAGTAGCAACGCACTGGAAGTCTGCATTTTATCTTGAGCCTCAAACACCTTGCAAGTCTTTGCTCCCCTGTGTTACTGTTCCTAAACCAACTTGCAGCACCACAAAGCACTGAACTCAAGTGGCCCTCAGCGCGAGCTCCTGCTGTGATGAGTCGCAGAGCCACCAGCACTTTGTTGCCTTAGATTTGATCACTGCCATGAGCAGTCCTTCGATTGTCAGCTAAGAGCCCCTTCAGGGAGTTGTCCCTTAATAGAAAGTCTCTTTTCTTCCCTCCTGTTGTAACTTTAAATTAAAAGAAACTGTAGAGGAGCTGGTGGCATTGCAGTAGTTCATTCTTCTACCCACTGGGAGAACAACATCTGAGAAAAGACGTTATTGGACTGAGAATTGAGTTGTTGCTATTTTTTTGGGCCAGAGTCGGCGGGGAGGCGGTTGTGGTGGAGGATGAAGACCACGTCATTTAGACTCAGTCAGACTGGTAATCAGGATTGTGATTGAGAGCAATACTTTTGTGTATGCAAGGAAGCTTTCTTTTTGGATACAAGAAGACGCCCACTTAGCCTGTGAGTTTCAGTAGGATTCCTGGGACCCCTAATATTTTGACCCAGATTTTTAGGTGGTTCTCTGTGTTGTACTGTGGGAAACTGGCACTGGGACAACTTTGGAATCCAAGGAGGATGGGAGGCAGGAAAAGAGAGCTAATTTTTGACACATTCCTCAGACAAGGGACTCCTCTAGGGAATCTGTGCCCAGGATAAGGACTGCTTACTGTGAAGCTTTTGGCATAATTTTTTCCTGAAGAGTGAGCACGGGTTGCTTCAATGTCTCTACTTAAAAAGACTGACAAACTTACGTTTGTGAGAGGAAAAGAAAAAGATGTTCATACTTTTGACAGTGTGTTTCCTAGATGGCACCTCTCACTAAACTTTGGATTTAATCCTCCATTGTGGCAGGTTTATACCTTCCATAGTTGCTGGCTCATCCCCATTCTGGTTTAGGAACTATGGCAAAATCCGATGTCTGCCTAGATGTACCGGTGTAATTCAGGACTACTAAGAGCTGACGTTGTTTGATGTATACTATCAGGAGTAGACTGCAGTTTGCATGCAAGTTCTTGTGATGCTTGATATTCCTGTGCACCATTGGCATTCTTTCATATGTGTCTGGCAGAATCAGTCTCATCAATGTACTCTTGCACTGGGAACTGCTTTTGAAGACATGCATACTATTTCTTATAATTCTGTCTTGAATTTTCTTACTTCACTCTCAGCCTCATCTCCACGTACCTTCTCTATTAACCGAATAGGAGTGTCTTTTCCACATCCAACCAGGAACTAAAGTGATAATTTTCATGCATATGAAACAAACAGATAGAGATCTATCAGCATGTAAAGAAATTTCATAGGTCCTCTATTTATTTTTAGAGACTTCCTGGGGCCACCCAGAAGCTCTTCTCTTCCTATCTCCTTTTACCTATCACTCCTTGCTGGCTTTTCTTAACCTTTCTCTTACCACAAATTCTCTATTCTCATGGCACCACTGTCCACTCTGCCTTGTGTTGGACTCACTGCATGAAATGAAAGGTTTTCGAAATACTCTGCTGCCTGATTTGAAATGGGTAACCATAGGGTGACATAAAACATTTCCAATTAGAAGGTAAGCTCCCTGAGGGCATTGAATTGTAGTCCTAGCAGAATCACAATGCCTGAAACAGAGCAGCAACCACATACATGATTGCTGAGTGAGCATAGTTTGCAAGATGAGTTTCATATTGAGTCAAGGCAGCCCTGCACGATGGGGAAGTAGGAAAACGAACAGCTCTTGAGTGTTTACTGTGTTCCAGGAGGGGTGCTAGATGCCATACATGGATAATCTCATTTAACCCTCCCAGCCCTCCTATCAGATGGATATTAGCACCTTTTCACAGATGAACAAGAGACTCCAGTGGTCAAGTGACTTGCCCATCTTCCTCAGCTCTAGTGAGCGGGACAGTCTTTGCCTGAATTTCAGTCTATTTGATTCTGCCACTTTTATTCTCTTCCATCACAAGGTGTTGGTGTGGGATTCCTCTCTGTAAAATGGGAGCACTAACAATACCTGGCTATCACGAGACAGTTAGGAGGAAGAGATGAGAAATAGTTATTGAAAGCTATGTCTTTGCTGTAAAGTGATCTCTTTCTTGTTTTTATACTTTTTCTTATTTTTTGAGACAAGTTCTCACTCTGTTACCCAGGCTGGAGTGCAGTGGCACAATCATGGCTCACTGCAGCCTCAACTGCCCGAGCTCAAGTGATCCTCCTACCTCGGCCTCCTGAGTAGCTGGGACCACAGGCATGCGCCAGCATGCCCAGCTAATTTGCTTTAAATTTTGGGTAGAGATGGAGTTTGTTTTAAATTTTGTGTAGAGGTGGGGTTTCATCATGTTGCCCAGGCTGGTCTTGAACTCCCGAGCTGAAGTGATCTGCCTGCCTTGGCCTCCCAAAGTGTTGGGATTACAGGCGTGAGCCACTGTACCCAGCCTATAAAGCGATTTCTAAATGTTGCTTATTATCAAATATTCACTAATCCCTATATTCACCAAAAAATATTCATTGAACACACAGATGCGTGTTGCATATACTTAAGGGAAAGTATTTTATGACTTAAGCAGAGATTCTGAATACGTAAAAACTGACATCAAAGGAAATTACAGAACAGTGTTTCTCAAAGGTGATCATCCAGTCAGCCAGTTGAAAACCACTTGGGATATTTGTTGAAAATGGGGCTTTCTGGGTCTCATCCCAGACATATAGAACCTGAATCTCTGTAGGTGTAGTGCTGTAACCCTGCATTTGTAACAAGTGTGACTGGTGATTCTTTTGCACATAAAAGTTTGAGAACCAGTGATAAAAAATTCATTGATCTAGTTTGGTAGTAAGTTATATATACATGGCATATGGAATTTAAGTAAGATGCTCACAGAATAGTGGTAGTGCCAAGATAAAGCACAACTGATTGTTGGACTGCTAGAAAGACTTTTTTTTTGATAATGTGGTTTTAGGAGTTCTAAAATAAAATTTAAAGAGCCTTTAGTAATTTGAGTATATAAAACATTAACATGCTTCAAGTCAAGAGTGAGGGGACCTGACATAAGGAATCTAGGGGTTGGGGAGTGGGGAAGGGGGCCCTGGGGCCAGTTATATGTATTCTAGCCTTGGAAATAACTTTTTAACAGGCCAGACTGAAGGAGACTAAGTAGACAGAAGACAAGAGGTTGATCTATTTATCCAGTCCTGTATCCCAAATAAGACAATGTCTGGGACATAGTGGGTGCCTAAAGATGTTTGTTTAATCAATGAATAAAAACACACAGAAGGAGAGAGCAGCATGTAGAAAACAGACTAGAAGAGTTTGATTATGATTACTATGGCTAGAGAAGGGGAGAAAGAGTAGGCTGAAAAGGAGTCCTGGTGAGATAAGACGAGGACAGGGTTTTAATTAGGCTAATATGGTCCTTACAGGAAAGTGCCTTTTATACAAACAAATAAACAATGAAAAACACTAACCCAAGGTTTGTATGGGATCAAAACATGAGTCCTCTGTGTCTATTATCTTGGGATAACAGTTACCGCATGAGGATAGGGACCTTGTCTATTTGTTCTCCGTGTGATCTGTTTTGTTCTCCGTATGATTGTAGCACTCAGCAAATATTTATTGAACAAACGACAGCGCTTCCACATGGACAGGGGAAAAAAGCATTTACGTTATACAAAAATATCTTGTAAAGAGAGAAGCTAAATCTTTACAGATGCTAGCCAATAGACTGGTGATCGTGAAAATAATAAATCTTCATAAAACTGCACATTCTTAGACAATCTATTTAACGTTCAGTGAGGTCTACATCTGATTGTCTGTCACCAAGCAGTGCTTTATGGACAATTCCACTTTCATTTTACTGTTATGAAAATCCACCAGCGTGCCCAGCACAGTGTCTTGCTAATATTAGCTATTTAATAAGTATTTGGTGAATAATTCAATGAATGAATGAGGAGTATTGGTTTGGGGCTGGGGGGAGATGGGAACTTGAAAGCAGCCTGAAAAGAGAGTTGCCCTCATTCAGTTAGAATTCCCAGAGTGACATGCGATCCAGAGATCTTTAAGCAGGCAGATTTCCCATACAGGTCAAGGCCTGGTTATTGGAATCTTGAGGGGAAGAATGTTTGCTAAGGTAATGACTGCAAAAGTGGGTTCAGCATTGTTGGAAGAGGCAACTACTCATTTGATCTGAAAAATATATTCAGGGGGAGGGAAGGTAAAAAGTAATTCTAAACCTAACCAGAGTTTTAGTAGAAAAATGGCTGTAATTCAAGCAGTGTAATGTTAACATCAATGCGTGTCTCATGGCTCAAGCCCTGCATACTGCTTTGGAAATAAAAGGAGATTGTGTAAAGAATTAGCAATACAAGGCATTTTTAAGTGCTTTATTGCAAAGGCCTGTGATACTCTGTGAAATCTATGCAGCCTCTTTCTTCCTGCTGTGCTTAATTTCAGAATCTGATGCTATTACCTATCCTTGGAGGAAAAAGAAATAATCATTCTCTGTTAACTCTTAAAAATCAAGTTTAACTTTGCACTTATTTTCAACATAATCTTTCCGATATTTCTTCAGAAGAGAGAAGTGGAGTATTTAGCCATGGAGGTTAGTATCTAGGATTGCTTCTGGGGGCAGGGTTAGAATAAGAGGGCAAGTTGGAAATAAATGTTGCAGGCAAAAGTTTAGAAATGGCTCCATCTGTTTGAAGGATGAGGTCTCTAAAAGGGTCATCAGAGATTGTGTTTGGCATGAGTCCAGAGCAGAAGCTAGAAAGGTAAATGGGTTATAAGGAAGATCCAGCAGAAGCCAGGACAGGAATTAACAACATAGGTGGCTATCTTCTTATGACATGAAGACCTGTCCACCAAGAATCGTTTCCTCCCTGGTATACCATCATGGCGCCCCTGCTCCTGTCTCACTTGAAAGCACAGTTGACACTGATGTTGATTGATGTTATTGTTGCTAGACATTGTACTAAGCAGTTTATTTTTATTGAATTTTCCTAATAACTCTAACATAGTTACAGATGCTGTCCCATTATACAGCCAAGGAAACTGAGCTTGCTCAAAGTAGCATAGCTAGCAAACGGCATAGCTGAAACTTGAACCCAGAGTGGACTGATTCTGAAGTCTGAGCTCTTGCTCATTGTAACATAGAAAAATATATTTTTAGTCCTGTTAAGTCATCCCTCAAAATGATGCTTGCATTTTCCCCTTTCTTCTATATTCACCCCTCTCACCCTGAATCATTGCAAGTTCCCCAAACTAGTATCTTTCCCTCGACTCTGCTCTATTTACCACTATCAGGCCAATCCTCCTGACATGCTGTTAATATTTAGAAATATTTCTCCAACATTCAGAGTGCCTGGGTACCACACATGGATGCGACTAAGATTCTTAAGTCTGGTTTCTAAGAGCTTCTTCAATGTCTCCAACTATCTTTTCAGGCTCATGTTTGAGACCTTCCTTTCAAGAATAATTTGCTTGTGATCTGGTTCAAGCTGAACAGAGATTTTCAGATGACTCCCAAACTATCTGCAACACATCAGCCCTATTAACTCTTCTCAGAATGCTCATACAGAAGCCATGCCAGTGCACAAAAGCCACTTCTGACACCTGGCCCTGTCTGACTCATGGATTTCTTCCAGGATTGCTCTTTCTATCTGCTTTAAACCTCCTTGTCAATTGACTTTCCTTGGCTCCCAATCCACTTTGCTCTGTATTTTTGCTTTCTCTTTTTGTTTTGTTTCTTCATTCATTCAGTAATCAATAAATATTTCTGGAGTGCCTACTATGAGCCAGACACCATGTTAACTGCTAGAGATTCAGTGGTGTGTGGAACAGGCACACACTTTGCACACAAGCAATTAAAGTCTATTAGGGAAGATCAACATTAATCAAATAATTATCAGCGTTTATGATTGCAAATTGTGGAACTGTATTTCACAGAAGATTATACAGCATATGAGAGAAGTTTCTGATGTATTTGAGGGAGGAGCAGTTAGAGGATGCTTACATGAAAATGTCACATTTTAAAGATGGCTAATGAGGTAATGAGGACAGGAGAAAAAAATCTTTCAAGGTGAAAGGAATAGCATGTGTAAGGTTTCCAAAGAGGGAGGGAAAAGAGTGTGTTCTTAGAATTAGAAGGGCAGCATGGCTGAAGCAGAGTGGAAGGGAAATAGATGGAGATGAGGTTGTAGAGAGAGATTGGGATCAGATCATTAAGCTTTTTCAGCTATGTTACAGAGTTGAGTCTTCATAATAACGGTGATGAAGAACCCATTGAGGTTTCTCAGGACAATAAAATTTGTGCCTACAGCCTGTAGATCACATTTAAGAGAGGCAGGAATGAACGGATTTGGGTGAGCTAGAAAGGAGGCTATTGAAATGATTCACACAAGAGAAACATGGTGGCTTGGACTATAGCAGTAGTGTTAGAGAGGAAGGCAAGAGGAAGGATTTCAGAAACAAACATGCTGTTTCAGATGCTTTGTACCACCCTCCATCCCCATTCCACTAACCTATTGGGATACTCCCTCTGGTCATCTCCCAGTGTTTCCATGTTTCACAGCTTTAAAAAGTAGGTGCTTAAATCCATACTTCTAGTTCCTGGGGACTCTGCTGGTGGGGAGAAATTTGACACAGAACATGTAGTGCCTCGTGTCTACATATACATACTTGCCTTCACCTCTTTATGTCTTCCTTTTGTACAACGCTTCTCCCTCGTACAGATATTCTAAAATCCTGCCCATCCCTTAATTTCCAAATTACATTTTACTCTTTCACAGCATTCTCACCAAATATACTAGCTGAATATCTCTCACTCTGATCTTATGACACTTATATCTGTAACTATCTTTATGGCTTTCAGCATCTATTGTAGCATATTGTAATCATGTTGTGAGCATGTCTTATCTCCTGAGAGATATTGTGAGTTTGTGTCAAGGGACATCGATGCTGTAGCTCAATATTAACACTGCTATTTTGGATTTTCCCTTCTAGCTGGGTTATTTACTTGAGCCCTCTGAGTCTGATTCCTCATCTGCAGAATGGGTATAATTACATTTACTTTATGAAGCCATTATGAGGAATTAATGATAGAATGAATGCAAGGTACTTAAAAAAATCTCCGGCACATAATGAATCTCAGCATACAATAGCAGTTTATGGTTATAAACTTTATTCTTTGAAGTCAGAACCCTGTGTCTTATTACTACTTTTCTCTACTTGTAACTCAGTGAATATTTGTTGAATTCAGATTTGAATTTAAGTCTCATTTCTGCCAGGGGATACGAACACTGTATAAATAAATTTTGATACTTGTCTGTGAGAACTTCAAGTTGATAGGGGAGCTAGTAACAGAAACTGGTTATTTGTTATTGGGATAAGTATAGTGATAGAGAAATAAACCCAGATAGAGTATTTTGAGAGCACCGAAGAGAGGTTGGAGAAGGTTTTCTAAGACAACTTATGCCTGAGCTGAGTATTTTATTAATCAATTAGATACCATTAAAATAATGTATGCACATAATATAAAACCCAAGGCTATATAATAAAATAGCATTTTTGTCCTATTGACAACTATACCCACTCCATTTCTACTGCTTTCAATTCTGTGTTTCTAAGTAAAATGTTTATTCCTTGTTTTCCTTGTTTAAAAAAATGTTAGATAGGCCGGGCGCGGTGGCTCACGCCTGTAATCCCAGCACTTTGGGAGGCCGAGGCGGGTGGATCATGAGGTCAGGAGATCGAGACCATCCTGGCTAACAAGGTGAAACCCCGTCTCTACTAAAAATACAAAAAATTAGCCGGGCGCGGTGGCGGGCGCCTGTAGTCCCAGCTACTCGGGAGGCTGAGGCAGGAGAATGGCGTGAACCCGGGAAGCGGAGCTTGCATTGAGCCGAGATTGCGCCACTGCAGTCCGCAGTCCGGCCTGGGCGACAGAGCGAGACTCCGTCTCAAAAAAAAAAAAAAAAAAAAAAAATGTTAGATATCAGTTGACTTCTCACTATTTGGCTCTCTTATACTATACTCCTCCTACCCCTACTTCCTAAAACCACACATTTTTTTTCTCCTATTGTTCCAATATAATTTCTTTTTTTGTTGTTAAATCAGTTTAGTAATACAGTTACTTTGACTATGTAAATGTTGCGTGTGTCTTCCTGAGCATATTATATACTGATTACTTTGACTTTTTAAATACAACTTATTTTGTTTCCTGGAGCTAATAATGGCCTATGTCCAAGCCTTCCAAAGTTTTACTGGAAGTTCTCAGTGTTTACTGGAATTCCTGAGCCATGGTTTACTGGGTATGTGGCATATCCAGGGCGGGCCCTGGGGGAAGTCAACCCTACTGCAAGGACCATTTTATTACTGGTAGAATTTACAGTTGTTGGATCTAGGTGATAAAAGGCTCACCAACTTTTTATCAGTTATATTTCTTAGATTTTCTGCCAACAGAGCACCCACTTATTATTTGCCCTTGGATGTTCTGCTTCCACCAACCTGTCCTTGCTAAGACTGTGAGTTCAGCTAAGCAAGGCAAGGGGTGGTGCTCTGAGAGAGTGGTAGTGTGTTCCAAGAAGATGGGACAACCTGAGTGGAAAGGCATGGCAGTGAGAGATAGCATGTTGTGTTCTTGGAATTACAGATAGTTTGGTATAGGTAGAGCGTAGAGTACAGGGCAGGACTAGCCGAGATGAGGCTGTGTGGTGGGCAGGAGTCAGATCAAGGTGATCTTTTTATTACAGACTCATACTCACTAGATTCTGTCGTGTAGGCCATGGGGAAACTCATACTGTTAAGTAACATGGTCTGCTTTGCTTGTGAATGAATGACAGAGTAAGCAAAAAATGGAAAACTAGCTCCTGAAGTCAGCAGTTAAAATGCTGTCTTTGCATATTCAGTGATGTATTAATATTTTAGGGATACTCCATCAGGCAAATTGTTAGAGCACACATCCCCAAGAATACACACACAAGCACAGAAACACACAGACATTCATAGTTTATGTACATGTGTTGCTACTTTAGTTAATATTCAGGGCCCAATAAACACTGAAAGCAAGGTCCAGGTTAAACGATGGTGCCTCTAACAGTCATGTCAGAGTTTCCCGGAGACCTACTGTGACATGTAGATTTGCATGCAGTGAGTTTCTGGGAGGATTCTCAGGGACACCACCTGCGAGAGGGTGAGGGAAAAGGACGGATAGGAGGAGATGTTGACTGTGATGCAGCTGAGGCTTCAGCTCGCCAATGGGGAGCTCTGGAACTGGATGGCTGTTCAGAGATGTTCTGAACGGAGACCCAGAGCCAGGCCTTTATAACTGAACATCGGGGTGGGATGTGGGCCATCCCTGTGGAGGGGCCACAACTCTAAGCTAGGGCTATTCTTGGAAAGGGACTGAACTGGGAGCTTCCAGCAGCCGATACTCCTGGCAGCTGGGAGAGCAAGTGCCGCTGGGCAGCGCACCACAGCATCCACTACAAACAACCTTTCTGATAACTTCTCTATTTTTTAGAATTCTCAGATTTTTATTAAAATGCGGATGCCAAAGAACTAGCAATTGGTCCATGAGATGCAATTCTGCCATTTTCCTGGGTTTACTTATGTTTGCGTTATTCGTATTACTTGAAAATCTGTCGATTTTTTTTTTTGAGAAGAAAACCTTTTTAAACCCCTTGTCCATTTTATGAGGGTCAATTTAGCTAAAAATTAGACAAGGCAATCCATAATGCATTTCCTCAAGCACAGGAAAACTGTTATGTGTGACAAAATGGTGAAACAAGAGAGAGGAGAGCATTAACATTAACTTCTTCCTGTTGTGAAAATGAGGGCCCCCATGTCAGTTTATTAGTAATTGGATTAACAAATACAACCTTGTAGATCATCTTGAATTTCTGGCTTTGGAGAAAATGTCTTTGTGGAATGAAACCAAGGCAACATTTTAACTGGAGGTAGGACAGCTTGTTGGACCTACACATATGGTGGTGGTGATGGGGTCTCTTTATGTACGGGGTATAGTGTTGCTCAGTACGTGGACAAGAGGTAATCAGCCAGAAAGGGTAGTCCTAGGTTTTTTCAGGTTCCCAGGTGGACGTCTAAGTCAGTGCTCTCCTAATTTTTCTGATCATGTATATAAACCGTCAATAAAAAATATATTACTCTATTTAAACAGTAAACACACAGAAAGGGGATAAGATAAAGAGTAAATAAAGAATATCTATAAAATCAGAAACGTAATTAGAAGCTGTAATATTTTCTTCTAACATGCCAGTTGACTTTTTCTTCTTTTTGCACCCACTTCAAATACTACTGAATTAGATTTCTAAAGCATAAGTTATGTACCAAATGGGGACAAAGTGCGTTGGAGACAGAATTTGGCAATTTAATGGGTTTGACATGTGCTACTATTTAAATGAGGTAGTATGAGCTCCAAGTATTAAAAAGTGAACTGAAGAAAAATTAGGTTTTAGAATAGAATTGGGATGCTTTAAAATATTTTTTTAAATCATGGAGGGAATGTGTGTGTGTATGCATGTGAGTGTATATCTGTGTGTGTGTTTGCATTAGCCAGGGTCATAATGACTTAGCATTTCTTTCTGTTTAGCAATTCCCCACAATTAACTAAAAGGTTGGGGCCACACTGACACCATTACCCTTCTGTATATCTGGCTCTAATTTATGATCCATATCCTGCCTTATATCCCAGAATGCTTTTGAATGTTCTTCCATTGTTTCTTTTTTTCAGATTTATCAATGTATAGATCAGTTAAATGCAATAATGAAAAGATATCTTTATTAGTGTCATCTCAGCAATAGAAAAACTGAAAACACAATACCTTCCATATGTATAATAAGTTCTTACCCATCTTTTTGGAATTTTAAATATTTATAAGCACTTTCCTGGTAAAACTCAGACGAGTTTATAAGAATTATCCTAGAGTCATCTTGTGCCTGAACTTAAGATAGCTTCCTTATTAAAATCTTTTATTTTGCTAATAAAAATCCATTTCAATTATGTTCTCTTGTTTTTATATTTAACAGTACCTGCTCATGAGATACTGGTTGCTTTAAATTTCTTGGAAGAAAGGGGATAAATACATTTCGGGTAGCATTATTATTACTTTTCATTATGGATAAAATTAAAAGGTAGCTGGATTTGGAACCAGTATATAGATGTCTTAATAAGGATATGGTAATCATGGTTCAGTCCCTAAGGAAACCTAATCACATAATCTTAAATATAGTTCATAAGTTAAAAGGCAGAACCTTGTTATGCTAGTGTGCTATCTTTAAAATAATAAAATTAAGATTCTTTAAAAATATACGTACAAATGATCTTTCCATTATTGAGTGTAGACTGTCTCTCAAAAGAATATTATGACTTGAAATGTTCAAGTAACTCCATCCTTACTTGTTGTTAATTGCTTTATAACTATTTGCATTTGCATACTGATTTTTAAAAACTTTTTTGAGCCAGGGTCTCACTCTGTCACCCAGGCTGGAGTGCAGTGGCATAATCTCAGTTCACTGCAAACTCTGCCTCCTGGGTCCAAGTGATTCTCCCACCTCAGCCTCCTGAGTAGCTGAGACCACACACGCGTACCACCATGCCTGGCTAGCTTTTGTATTTTTTGGTAGAGATGGAGTTTCACCATGTTGGCCAGGCTGGTCTGGAACTCCTGATGTCAAGTGATCCTCCTGCCTCGGCCTCCCGAAGTGCTCGGATTACAGGTGTGAGCCACCATGCCCAGCCACATATTGATCTTCATAGTAATTTAAAATAAACAGCGTTGTATTTGATTAATCTTAACTTCTTATTCATTCATTTAAACCTTTTTTATTGAAAGTCCATTTTTGGTTACACATGAATTGAGTAAGGGGGTTACAATGGTAAGCAGAAGAGATTTGGTCCTTACCCTTACGGAGCTTCCAGTCTAATGAGGAAGATGGAGGTGAGTCAGCTGACCATACCAATAGACTAGAGAGATGCTCTCTCCTCCAGTGTTGTTGTGAGTGGTAGCTGGACTGTTCATTCTTTTAAAAATCACAAATGCATAGAATCTTAAATAAATGCTGTTTACATTAAACATTTTAGTATATTTAACATGTGTGCTTTATTAATTTATCAATGTTTCATTGTTCATCAGTGTTTATCAATTTGCCAATTAATTGGTATAGAACTCAGACTTAAGTATGGGTGTCCTGAGTGAAGACTCATTATCTTCTTGGGTAAGCCACACCAAAATATATATTGAATGCTTCTTAGTTTTGATTTATTAAAAATGGAGGAGACCTTGAAGGCATTTGGCAAGCAATCTAAGTGCAGAATTTTCTAGTTTTAAAACATTTTCATCCCAGTGTTACGAAGGTGACAACTAATATAGTGGTTCTTATAAACAATTTGCCTTTCGTCTTTACAAAGCATTCAATTTGGTGTCAATAAAACATTCATTTTTGCCCTTATATTTCCCTAATTATGTCATATTTAGTTAATTTTCATGATTACAATAACAAATGACATAAGCAGACTTGGGATGAAGCAGACAATTAAAGTGGTGAGAGCAGGATGGTGTGGGTTACTAGAGGAGTCTTTCTGCCATTCAGGTGCCAGGTAGGCCTATCGTATATTTTGCAGAAGAAATGGAGCACATTAGTTTCTCAGGCGACTTGGGGAATGTAGGTGGGCTAAGAACGTTGTATTATAAATATGTATAGTGATAAGTGCTATCGAGTGTATTATCGAGGAAAAGTACAGGCAGCTGTAAGGATACATAGAGTAGCCTGTTTTATTCTGAAAGTCCCAGAAGGCTTTCATGAGGAAGAGCCATTTGGGCTATGGTATGAAAAGCACTAAGGGCCAACTAGGTGGAGAAGTTGTGGGTGAGTAAGCATAGAGAACAGCACGTACAAATCTCTGCAATGGGCTAAAGCTTGGACTGTTAAGGGATCAAGAGAGCAGTGTGGCCAGGGCACAGAAAAGAAGGGCCAAGGCTGTGAAGGTTGAGGTTGGAGGAGGCAGGGGTCATATATCATAGAATCTTGTAGGTCCTCTTAAGCCTTTGGGTTTTTAATCATAAAAGCATTGGAGAGTAATTAAAAGATTCAAAATTATGATTTAAAAAGATTATTCTGGCTGTTGTTTGGAAAAAAGAATGAAGGGACATCAGGTAGTGATCCTAGTAGCCTAAGTAAGAAATGTTGTCCTTATTCTGAAAACTATTCACTGTACTGTTTTTCGTGGCCTGCTACGTGACTAAATGGGTCTTTGAAATACTTGAGGAAAAGCAGAGCCTAAATTTATCGTAGTTTAAATTTTTTTATCACCTAGGAAGACCTGGAACAGAATTTTCTATACTATACTCTTACTTACCATTTTCTCCTTTTACATTTATGTTCACTGTTTCAGCACGTTATGTTCTCAAAACAATAGGGGAAAAAAGGAAAAGTCATTCTTTTAAGCTTGTACCATGCTATTGACTTTCTTTGAAAGGACAACAAGTGTGTTTATTTTATCCCTGTGAGTCTAAAAATTAACCATGAAACATCCTTCTTTACTTCTAAACTATGTGTAACAAAGAAATGCTTTATTGCAATTTCATCAATAATTCAAATGCAACTTAAAGGAAAGTAGGGCAGCTAAGGAAAAATAGCACACTTGTTCCATAATTGAGTCGATTAAATAGTATTGAGTCCCATTGTCATAGTCATATTGATGAAACAACTTTTGTAACTACAAAAAGTCTAATAAGAAATAAAACCTTAGAATGATGATGCAATGTCATGGACATTTCTTCGTTTATTTTCTATTGTAAAATACAAATAATGAAAGCAACCTTTTACCGAAGTGCAATAATAAAGGAGCAGCTTTTGAAAGGTGCTCTCATCAGGATATTAGTAGTTTTCAAGGCTGTGCAGTAATAGCCCAGGCTATTTTGGAACTGTGCATACATTAGTGTTCTGGTGCAGCATGATACAATAATGTGTGAAAAAGTATAAGCTCGCACCTTGTTTAAATTTGCAGTTTTTGTGCATAATCCCACAGTGAGCTCTTGCCAGATTTTGACTGTTTATAGGAGAGAAAAGTTTATAGAAGCCTACAGACTGGGGCTTGTTGTAAATATCTGACAATGAAAATAGGGTTTTAAAAAATTGCATGCCATATTTTTTGAAAGATTAAAAGGGTTATGTTAAGTTTATATTATATATGATATTTTGCAATGCAACTTATGGTTAGTTTCACCCAATGGAAGCTTCAGAATACACATACATAGCCATCTACAGGAAAAATGTAGATTTGCTCTATTTAATATTTGCAGGGTATGATTGCAAAGTACAGAGTTTGATTTTTGAAAACAACGATTGCACTATAATTTATGCATTCATATTAATGTTGTTTTCAAAATTGTCACCCAGAGAAGCAAAACCCCTTTTCCAATGATGCCATTGTTCAAAACATTTTGGAAAAACTTCCTCTCTCGAAATTGTCTTTTGAATCATTTGCAAGCCTGACTAAAACATCCATCTCATTACTTTCTAATCGCATTTTATACCAAGATTCATCATCCTTTTTTAATTCACCAGAATTGGCTATAAATGTCTCTCTGAAATGATGAAAATGGCTAAAATTGACTTTCAAATTATGAAATTTGTCACCATTGAGGATATTTAGAAGTGTGTGTGCTTGCATATGTGTGCACAGACTTAGAAAACAGTTTCAGATGGAGAGAAAAATACTGTGAATAATGGCTGATCTTTAAGTGAGTAGTGTTCTAAGGTGACCATTAACATGGTAAAATACATTTGAACTTAGATGACAAGGTATGTTTGTTTAAAAAAGTCACATTACCTTGCATTAGTTTTTACAACGTATACAAAGAAAAATGCGAATATGTCTTTTGGAATGCAAGGCCAAATACCTTACATAATTAGCAGTATATTTTATTATTAAAACAAAGGATTAAGTAACTACAATGCTAATCCTATGTTGGCAGATTCTTCAGATAAGGTCCTTACGTGAGAACATCTCAGTATAATTTTATTTAAATACTGCCATTGACTGTCTGATCTGTAAGTATGTGTATTCATTAGCATCTTACATAATGCATATTAATTTTTATGTCATTTGAAGGCACTAGTTCATAGCACTTGGAATTTTCATTCCAGTTCACCTCTTCATATAAATAATTGACCCAGTTTTCAAAACTATAAGTAATTATTTTCTTAGCCATCAGTAAAGAACGCATATGGTTACATGTGCTTGAAATGTAACATAACTGGAAGGAATTCCAAATGTTTTCTTATTTTAAGAACTCTGCGGTCATTCAGTGTTTATGTGTTGAATGACTTATGAGTAAAATGAAAATGAAGTAGGACTAAATTAATATACGTATCCAGAAATTCACCATTTCCTCCCACTTTGAACATCTTTATTGTGTTCCTTCTTAAATATGTAGGAAATTAAGGAAATGTTTGCCAGAGAGACTTAGGTGAGTAGTTTTTCTTTTCTGAGTATAAGGAGAGCAAACAATTAAAAGATAATTTTACTGTGGTCAGTTTTTGTGACCCTGTACCATCTTTGTAATGTCTGCCTTCCAGCTTTAGTGCATTACAATAGGGATCAAATGTCTATATTTTAAGAATATCATTGGTAGCTTTTTGAAAGTTGATAGATTTAAGTGTAAACCAGTGTTTGAACATGAAGCTCTGGAACACACTTTTGTAACATCACCTTTTAATAAAGGTAGCTCAACAGTTGGAGACAATAATGACTTCTTGTTTAACATGATATGTGATTTATACAGACTAATTTGTGTTTATAGTAATTATTTTACCCTGGTTAACTACCTGTGTTAAAATTTCTTTGTTTTCTGGCTTCATACTACCCAGTTGTTTTTTTTCTTACTTGAATGCATGTATCCTTGACTTTTCTAAACATTTTTAAACACAGGGTTTATGTAGGACTTGTTCCAAACTAATAGGTACTTTGTTCTTTTTAAACACGTTGGTTTATATTAATGAAATTGGCTAATTTGTTTTTGTAAAGTTTTGTTTTCTTAAAGGGGGGATGAGTTTTGGGGGACTAAATCATACTGAACATGCACTATACCTTTAGTGTTTTGGTAAATTTATGTTACTTATTAATTGCCATGACTTTTTGACAACAAACGTCATATTTGAAATTCTACTGAAAGAAAGTATAACAGTGTGATATTGTTCATTTGTGATGTGATAATTGTTCATTAACAATATCTAAAATCTGTAATAGATTAGAAAACAAAATCCCAGCGTGTTTTTTCCCCATTGATAAAGATAGATTTAGAAAGACCATATTTTAAATATGTCATAGTACTGCTAACCGAAAGTTAAGAGTTTTAGTGTTGTAGGAGTTATGCTAGTAAGTAATGTTTATACAATTCTGATAAACATTTCCCCATGACTGAATTTTGAGTGGAAAACTTTGTTTCTTAAAAGGCTCTAAGTGGAAGAAAAAAATATTAGAGTCTGTCTTCTTATCGTGTAGTGTGTGTGTGTGTGTGTGTGTGTGTGTGTGTGTGTGTGTTTAGATCCAGCTTAATACCAAGTAATGCCAACATCTGGCAGAGAGATGGAGATCTGGGAATTTGTTGCTTGAAACCCTGGGACAAAGTGTTCTGATCTGACCGGCGAACATAGCTGTAGACTTGAACTGAAATCTTCAGGGGCAGAAACGTCTTAAGTGTCTGGAAAATTGGCCTGTTGAGTCACCGTGAAGGCACTAAAACAAAACTAATTTTAAGCAGGTCAAAGTTCAGTGATTCCCTCTGGAATTCAAACTTTTTTTTAAGAGTCTCATGTTTAAGTGAAAAGGGTCAAAGTTGATGCACTGTTACAATGTTTTGAATGCTTTCCCTTAAGAACAGCCACCCAAGCTGGGATTAGCATGAGGAACTGCAAGGCTGGCACTTCAGCGTCTGGGTTAAAAATATTTTAAAGCAGTAAATGCAGTCAGTACAGAGAGATCCCTGGGAGCCTTTCTATTCAAAAATGTGTGAGCTCAGGGCAGCGACTGCAATGTAATTTAGGGCAGTGTATGCTTCATAGCTTTGGAGAATATTGCTTCCCGTTAATGTTCCATCGGAGGATGGTAGGATAGTAGTAATTTTAGAAGGTGGTATTCCTGTTTGTCTTACATCGAAAACTTCAGAATAAATAAAAGGAAACATCAATCGAACAAGAAATGTAACTGTGGAAAAGTACCAATGAATCTAAATTTGAACTGAACAGATACAAAACCAGCATGGGTGTAGGAATATTTTTAAAGAGGAAGCTATGGCAAAAGCAACTTCCCAGGGGATGGACTGAGCAGGTATGTACAGTGTGGACAAATAGTCTGCAGAACTATAAATGACTGGGCTCTAATTCTTTTCTAGGCTTTTTAAACGGTCCAAGGTGTAGAGCCATACTTCAGGAGGATCCTCAGAAGTTTTGGACAAGCCTCCCCAAATGTGGCAGGTGGGTCTCTTGTCTGTGGGTGCAAGAAATGTAACTCATTTATGGGGTGTGTGTTATATCCCAGGTGCTGTGCTGGCCATTGGTGACCCAAAGATGATGAAAAATATGTTCCTGCCCACAAGGAGTTAGCGACCTACTGGGGTATGTACAATGTTTATTCTGTTATTTTTAATGCACTGTTAATGGTCTACTTTTATTTTTCCAGCTTTCCTCTTGCTGATGACATGATTCCTGTTTGAATCTGTTGACAAGATTCTGAAAGCTGAACAGAGAATTCTGGCACTGCACTGGGTAGGAAAAAGGTATATTCATAAAACACATAATAACACTTTTGTTTCTTTTTCTTTTTTTTTTTTTTTTTTTTAGCATTTCAAGAAATAGATAATATCAAGGACATCAGGACACCGGGAGTGGGAGAGATTGGACTGGGAGACTCAGCAGGTCAGGACATTTACATTACCATTTGCTGGTCATTCATTATTTTCTCCTCTTTTGTTCCTTCCAGGATGTCTTCCAAGCGACCAGCCTCTCCGTATGGGGAAGCAGATGGAGAGGTAGCCATGGTGACAAGCAGACAGAAAGTGGAAGAAGAGGAGAGTGACGGGCTCCCAGCCTTTCACCTTCCCTTGCATGTGAGTTTTCCCAACAAGCCTCACTCTGAGGAATTTCAGCCAGTTTCTCTGCTGACGCAAGAGACTTGTGGCCATAGGACTCCCACTTCTCAGCACAATACAATGGTAGGTTTCTCATGGTTTATTGTGCCTACACTACAATTATTTGTCATTTTGCTTTCTCTTTCAGGAAGTTGATGGCAATAAAGTTATGTCTTCATTTGCCCCACACAACTCATCTACCTCACCTCAGAAGGCAGAAGAAGGTGGGCGACAGAGTGGCGAGTCCTTGTCTAGTACAGCCCTGGGAACTCCTGAACGGCGCAAGGGCAGTTTAGCTGATGTTGTTGACACCTTGAAGCAGAGGAAAATGGAAGAGCTCATCAAAAACGAGCCGGAAGGTAAAGGCTGGAAGAGAAAACAAAGTTGATGCTGATTTGCTCACTTCTTTTTTTCTTTACTTAGAAACCCCCAGTATTGAAAAACTACTCTCAAAGGACTGGAAAGACAAGCTTCTTGCAATGGGATCGGGGAACTTTGGCGAAATAAAAGGTAATATGGTGTGATTGTTTTTATCCAAAATGTTTTGTCTGTTTTATTGCTATATGATTTGTAGGGACTCCCGAGAGCTTAGCTGAGAAAGAAAGGCAACTCATGGGTATGATCAACCAGCTGACCAGCCTCCGAGAGCAGCTGTTGGCTGCCCACGATGAGCAGAAGAAACTAGCTGCCTCTCAGATTGAGAAACAGCGTCAGCAAATGGAGCTGGCCAAGCAGCAACAAGAACAAGTGAGTAAGAACTAGCGATGCAGTCATATTCCTTGTAAATTTCTCATGTGCAATTTCTTCACAGATTGCAAGACAGCAGCAGCAGCTTCTACAGCAACAACACAAAATCAATTTGCTCCAGCAACAGATCCAGGTCAGAAATCATAATTTCAATATACTTACAATTTCTTCTCTTTGATTCGCTCTATCACGTTCAGCAGGTTCAAGGTCAGCTGCCGCCATTAATGATTCCCGTATTCCCTCCTGATCAACGGACACTGGCTGCAGCTGCCCAGCAAGGATTCCTCCTCCCTCCAGGCTTCAGCTATAAGGCTGGATGTAGTAAGTACTGTTGATTTTTCATCTGGGAGTGGGGTGCTGACGCCTCTATTATTCTCTTACTTAGGTGACCCTTACCCTGTTCAGCTGATCCCAACTACCATGGCAGCTGCTGCCGCAGCAACACCAGGCTTAGGCCCACTCCAACTGCAGGTAAGTCAGGAAACAATACAGAGGAGACAAAGTCTTTCTCCCTCTCTCTCTTTTTCTTCTGTAGCAGTTATATGCTGCCCAGCTAGCTGCAATGCAGGTATCTCCAGGAGGGAAGCTGCCAGGCATACCCCAAGGCAACCTTGGTGCTGCTGTATCTCCTACCAGCATTCACACAGACAAGAGCACAAACAGCCCACCACCCAAAAGCAAGGTACCCTTTTGAAGAAGCCACTGTCTTGCCACTATCACAGCTCATGTTCTAATGATCATTGCAGGATGAAGTGGCACAGCCACTGAACCTATCAGCTAAACCCAAGACCTCTGATGGCAAATCACCCACATCACCCACCTCTCCCCATATGCCAGCTCTGAGAATAAACAGTGGGGCAGGCCCCCTCAAAGCCTCTGTCCCAGCAGCGTTAGCTAGTCCTTCAGCCAGAGTTAGCACAATAGGTAAGTTCTGTTTCTTTTGTTCTTGCTGATTTAAAAGATATCCTTTGATCTGTCTCATGTTCAGGTTACTTAAATGACCATGATGCTGTCACCAAGGCAATCCAAGAAGCTCGGCAAATGAAGGAGCAACTCCGACGGGAACAACAGGTGCTTGATGGGAAGGTGGCTGTTGTGAATAGTCTGGGTCTCAATAACTGCCGAACAGAAAAGGTCAGTTCATAAAATAACTTACTTTCTAGAAATAGACTGATCTCTCATTATAATTTTTTTAAAGGAAAAAACAACACTGGAGAGTCTGACTCAGCAACTGGCAGTTAAACAGAATGAAGAAGGAAAATTTAGCCATGCAATGATGGATTTCAATCTGAGTGGAGATTCTGATGGTTTGTGAAAATTGTTCATACATATTCTAATACGCTAACACGAAGTGATGTTTCCTGTTTTCAGGAAGTGCTGGAGTCTCAGAGTCAAGAATTTATAGGGAATCCCGAGGGCGTGGTAGCAATGAACCCCACATAAAGCGTCCAATGAATGCCTTCATGGTGTGGGCTAAAGATGAACGGAGAAAGATCCTTCAAGCCTTTCCTGACATGCACAACTCCAACATCAGCAAGATATTGGGTAAGAAAACCATTAAGAACTAAGTGACGTATCAAATTGGAATCCTAACCTCCTTTCTTCATAGGATCTCGCTGGAAAGCTATGACAAACCTAGAGAAACAGCCATATTATGAGGAGCAAGCCCGTCTCAGCAAGCAGCACCTGGAGAAGTACCCTGACTATAAGTACAAGCCCAGGCCAAAGCGCACCTGCCTGGTGGATGGCAAAAAGCTGCGCATTGGTGAATACAAGGCAATCATGCGCAACAGGCGGCAGGAAATGCGGCAGTACTTCAATGTTGGGTATGTACCTTTTAGTCATTTTTCTCATGGGGCGATGTCTTTTTGGAAATTCCTTTCTTGACAGGCAACAAGCACAGATCCCCATTGCCACTGCTGGTGTTGTGTACCCTGGAGCCATCGCCATGGCTGGGATGCCCTCCCCTCACCTGCCCTCGGAGCACTCAAGCGTGTCTAGCAGCCCAGAGCCTGGGATGCCTGTTATCCAGAGCACTTACGGTGTGAAAGGAGAGGAGCCACATATCAAAGAAGAGATACAGGCCGAGGACATCAATGGAGAAATTTATGATGAGTACGACGAGGAAGAGGATGATCCAGATGTAGATTATGGGAGTGACAGTGAAAACCATATTGCAGGACAAGCCAACTGATAAGGGTCAAAAGATTGTTGTGACCTTAGGACTTAAAGAAGCCCTAACTGGTTCATCCTTACCAGTGGCCAAGCACATTAACTTTCTCATACACTGACTGTTACTTTAACTGTTAGTCTTAAATAGTTGGGACATCAGCTGACTAATAGACCTCAGCCTCAAAAGGCTTGGAAAGAAAAAACAAATACAACAAGCAAACAACAATATCAACAACAAGAGATTGAAATAAGCTATGGGTAAAATAATGCCAGTAATTCAGCTGCTACATCCAAGCACTGAAGTCTTACCCGTCAACTTTTTTTTTTTTTTAAATAAACTTTATGGCTGTTTGTTCTACAATGTTCTAGAAATTCTCACTCAGGTACACAGTGCCAACAAGTGGCTTGTGAATGTGTTTTGTTGTTTTGTGCTACAATTTTTAAAAAGAAAAAAGTTTTGTTTTGTTTTTTGGGGTTTCTGGGTTTTTTCCTTTTCTTTTTCTTTCCTTTCATTTTTTTTCTTTGTAATGCACCTGACAGAAAAAAAAGAAAAATGAATTTCTCTTTACTTCTCTCCACCTTCTCCATCTCTCTACTTTAAAGATGGAAGTCTGTGCATGAGGGGAAAGAGGGAAAAAGAGCCTGTTTTTAACTTCCTTGCTATCCACCACAAAATAAGCAATTATTTTCTTTAGAGGACTTTATCTATTGCACACCACACTACATCTTTGAGCAAGTGCCAAATTTGTACTGAAGTGTTGACCAAGTTCATTTTTTCTCTTTACTTTTTCCTTTTCCTTCTTAAGTTAGGACAGTGTTAAATCTTAGACAATCCCTTGAAAAACCTGAAATACCAGCAGCTGGTGAGATTTGACTTTTTTTTTTAATGGAAACTGTAGGTGCTGTTCTCAGGTGAAAAGAGAGAGAGAGAGAGAGACATAAGAAATTTAGAGAAAAATATTTTCTGATCTTGGATTTTTGTGTGTATGTATGTATGTGATTATGGTACTAATAATAGGAATAACGTTGGACCATTGTGAGTTAAACCCACATCTGGGGATGAAATCCCACATCCTCCCAAGTGACTGGTCTAGAAATAATCTTGACCTTGACTTTGCACTTCAAATGACAACTTAACCAAGTATAGGGCTCAGAAATTATATTTTTAAATGTCTGATTATTATTGGATGGATCAGGTGGCCCTGTGTAATAGAGGTGTGCATGTATAACATGGAAGCTACTAGCAAACTGCTCCCAGATGTCCTTTCTCCCTGGTCAGTTGGTTCCATTAACGTTTGCTACTTAGTGATTTTTGTTTTTCCTGTTGATATTTTGAGCAAAACAATCATTGTTTTCATTGAATATATTTGGCCATTTTTTCAGACAAATAGAATTAGCTTATTTCTTCAACATTCCATCCTTTCCCGATCAGGAAATGAAACTGATGATTTTATAAGGTATTTTTCACCCCTCCATGAAGTGAGGTGGAGGCCTTTAGCATTTCAGAAGTGTGGGCCATATGTAGTTCATGCCATAAAAAGTAGGATTTAATTAAAAGTCATTGCAGCCCAATAAAATGGAGCCTGGCTGCACCCAGGGATCCTTGCCACTGCTCTTCCCTTGCTGTCAGATTAATCCACTGAAGTCCAACTTTGGTTCAAGCAGAGTATTTGCAAAGAGCAACAACTGAATGTGATGGGACTGCTTATGTAGATTTTGCCAGCCAAATGCCAAGGCAGTTGTAGGGCCTGTACAAATAAATGCAAAATCATTTCAAGTCAATTGCCATTATTTGTATTGAAGTATCAGATAGATAGTAAATACTGCAACTAGTAGCTTGATGTGCTATAGTTTTCACTCCAGTCATCATTTTCCTATCTCACCCCCCGAAACACCACCCTAAAGTTGGATTTTTACATATAAATAAAAAAAGAATCCCTTTTATTTTTCTCTCTCTCAGAAGACTTGCTCTGGGGTTTTGCTTGGAGGAGCTGATCATATCCTGCATGTCAGAGATTTCATTTTGTTTGTTTTTCTGTTTGTTTGTTTTTGATGACTTTATTTACATTTGAACTGCCTCTTTTTGCTAGTGTTGTAATGATGATGATGATAAAATAATAATAATAATAGTAATAATAATAATAATGGTCAGCTGTTCCCAGATTAGTAAGTTATGTATAATTTATTTTATTTCTCCCTTTCTATTTTATTCTGCTCTGATTTGGAAGTGCAGCCAATAAGCTGTTAGATATTTAAAACAAATTTCCATCTCCAACTCATATATGTATGTATATGTATATATATATATACATATATATACACACATATACACACACACACACACATTTACCCACAATTTTACTTCTCTTTCCGTAAGTTTTCTCTTTTTTAAGAATTTTGGCCCCAACAATATCAGTTCTGATGTTTAAAACAAAGGAGTGAATTAATAGGAGGGTCGTGTTCAATCTTAATTAACTTATGCTCTCATCACTCATTTTAGTTATTTAATTGCCACAGTCATCTAGAGCCAATTTTTTTTTGTTTTTGTTTGTTTTGTTTTTAAGCACTCTGGATAAGGAAAAAATAGACACTTGTTTTTATATCATTTTTATGTACAATGTGAAAACAGATTTTTAAAAAATTTGTTCTCTGTCTTTGTTAACAAATTCCTTCCGATTTATGTGGGTTCACCTCTCACGTTTGCTGGATACTTACTTTACACCATGTTATGAAAGATGCTTTGTTTTCATTTCATGAGTTTGGGCTACAAGAATACTTTGTTTTAGCTCCAGGTAGATGCCATTGAAGGCATTCATGGCTGAAATCAATTCTAACACACTTACCGATGAATTGACAACACTTTGGTGTTTGGTCTTTTTTTTGTTATATTTTGTTTTATTTGAAGGGGAAAACAAAATTGTTAATGGTGACTTTTAACTGCTGAAATTCAAAATTTGATTTTAGTTAGGTTTATGTCCGAGACTAAACTGTGCATGAACCGAAACAAAAAGCAAGTTCATACCGCTGCATTCTGTTCTCTTGTTCTGACGGTTAATTCACTGGACATCAAATTTTCTTTGCCCTAGTTTTCCCCAAAAGAAAACAAAAGCAAAAATAGTTATATTAATGTTGAAAGTGCTTTGAAGTCACTTGATAAAAGGTGCTATGAATAGCAACTTACTGTGTTACTACATTGCCTTTTTGGCATTGGTTGATTTATAATTTTGGTAAAGGATCCTAAAACCCTGTATTCTTTTTCTGTGCCCCATAATGACCAAAAAAGATAAAGAAAATGAGAGTAAGATCAAAAGATCAAACTAAAACATAAACAGTCTCCTTCCTGTCTGCTTTCTTACCTATCTGTTCACACTTTATCTCTTTCCCTTTCTCTCTCTCTCTCACATGCGCGCGCGCGCGCGCGCACACACACACACACACACACTTGCCCCAACACTGAGAAATAATCTTGCCAGAATTCTGGTTTTTATAGTTGTTGTAGTCCGTTTCTCTAAAAATAGTCCTGTTTTCATATGAATCTAAGAGAACATTACCGGAGAAAATAAAGTTACTCATTTATAGTTACTAATAATAAGTTAGTGATTAACTTACCACAATTGGATAAAATATAAAACTATTCTTCAGCACATTTATACCTAAATTAGTGAAGTCCATTTGTGAAGTTCATTTGGCATCTGCAGTTAAGAGTTAACCATGTATAAAATCCCTCCCAAAGAACATAATCATCGTTAGAACCAAATCCTCTTATAAAGAACAAATATAAAAAAGTTTTCTGTGGTGAAGCTATTTTATAGATTTGATTTCCGGAGTAGAATTTTACCTTAATTCACTTAAAGAAAATTAACCATTTTTTGGTCCAACTTCAGATATTTTCTTAATCCAGAAGCTGTGACTGTTCCCAGAAGAAACCTCTTATATCACATTTAAAACATAAAAAATAATTACACTTTCACTCATTCTAATGGGTAAATTGTTGAATTGTAATAAACAACTGTATATTTACAAACAGGTTTATAAGGTATTTGTCTATCAAATTAATAATAAAATAAAACTTACGGGGTCTGCAAGGAAAACTATGAAGGCCACTTAAAGTGGTTCAGGTATCCCTTTGTCTTGTAGGGCATAGCTGTTGGTTTAGCCAGGCTTTTACAGTATTTAATTTTAAAGTATCCTATAACTATCAACTTCCCAGGTTGAAGACGATGTGTTGAGTTTCCTACTGATTGATTGATTCCTGTCCTCCCCAGTGTTTCCGTCACTGGTTCACTAAAACAGTATTTATATAGCTCCACTGGCTCTAAAGCTCTTAGTCCTTCTAATATTTTGGATTTTACAAGTAAAAATGGAAAAAAAATAGAAAAGAGACAATCAAATGCCTGGAGCTTAAAACAAAGTATGTGCAACCTACCATCTCACTTGAAATTTAATAAAATAATAAGTAATTATGTAAATATAACATAGAGTTATAGATTTATATTTTGTTCATAACACATAGTGTAATATAAGTTGTATATTTTCATGTTTTTGGTTTTATGTTATCATTCATGCCACAATAAAAATAAAACAGGAGTTTATGTGCTCTTAAAAAAAAGATGTGGGTTGCCACCAACCTGTTTTTCGTTTTTGTTTTTTGTTTATTTTATTTTATTTTTTTGCATTCTCCTTTTTCAGTATTACTGCCATGCAAGGCACCAATAAAAACAGCAAATGTGTTCTTTACTTATTATACTGTGTTTCTTTTCACAATTATT